CTTGTCAGAAAGGGAAGGGGAAAAGAAAGGAAAGGAAAAGGGAAAGGAAAAAAGAAAGGAAGGAAGAAAGAGACAAATATAATTGTGTTATTTAGAGAACAGAGGCATCACTGGGCATGGTGTCGGGAGCTTGTAGTCCCAGCTACTGGGGGAGCTGAGGAGGGAGGATCTCTTGAGCCCAGGAGATGGAGGCTGCAGTGAGCTATAATCACACCACCGCCCCCTAGCCTGGGTGACACAGAGAGACCCTGCAGCAAATTTTAAAAATTAAAAATAAAAAAGAGAATAGAGATGTCAAAAATTTTCAAGGAATCTCATCTTGTGTCCAAACCACGAGAACTATCTGTGGTTAGGTGTGTTCATGGCTGCATTAATTAAAAGCGTGCTATAGTCCCACTACTGGGGAGGCTAAAGAGGGAGGATTTTTTTGAGCCCTGGAGTTCGAAGCCAACCTGGGCAACATAGCCAGGCCCCATAACTTTTTTTCTATCCATTTTTTTTTTTTACTATGCAAATCTCACTACACAGACCCTATAACAGAAAAAAAAAAGAAAAAGAAAGAAAAAAGGCGGGCGCTTATTCTGCTCTGTACTCAGCAGTCTCAGGCAAGTGACAGAATAATCTGAAAACCTGGTCCAGAGGGAGGAAACGTAGTGGCCAGGGATCAGAAGCGCGTGAGGGACCTATGAAGTATTCATTCTGCAAGTATTAGTTCTTTCCTCTGGGAGAGATACTGGGCTTGCCCACGCCTTCCTGAGTCCATGGTTAAGACTCCCGCTGGGCACCAGCGGATTCCTGGTGCCCAGAGCCCGGTTCCTCCTACCGGGTGCGCTGGGAAAAGGGCTGCTCCTGACAGAAGGGACACTCTAAGAGCAGCCCAGGAACCGGTGCACTTGGGCGGCCTCGGAAGAAGCCGGGGCTCCTGGAGGCGGAGGCGAGGCCTGGGACCCAATAAGAAGGGCGCGGCTAGAGAGGAGGGGCTGGCCAAAAGCCCTTGAAATAAGGCCCAGGCAGAACCGCGGTTCTAGTCTCCCAGCTCCAGCTCGGCCTTTGGGTTTGCTGTGGTGTCCTTGTCTCCTGCAGGACCGGCCGCAGCATGGACGCTCCCAGGCGGTTTCCGACGCTCGTGCAACTGATGCAGCCAAAAGCAATGCCAGTGGAGGTGCTCGGTCACCTCCCTAAGCGGTTCTCCTGGTTCCACTCTGAGTTCCTGAAGAATCCGAAGGTAGTTCGCCTTGAGGTTTGGCTGGTGGAAAAGATCTTCGGTGAGTGGACCAAGAAGGGGCAGCCCCCATGCGGTCCCTCACAGCCTCTCTGCTACCCGCGCAGGCCGGGGCGGAGAACGCATCCCGCACGTCCAGGGTATGTCCCAAATCTTGATTCACGTGAATCGATTGGACCCTAACGGCGAGGCTGAGATCTTGGTATTTGGGAGGCCTTCTTACCAGGAGGACACAATCAAGATGATCATGAACCTGGCTGACTATCACCGCCAGCTCCAGGCGAAAGGTACGGGGCTGGGAATAGGGCTACCTGGAGCAGCTGTGGCCTCTGCACACTGCTCTTCTTCCAGGCTCAGGAAAGGCCCTCGCCCAGGATGTCGCCACTCAGAAGGCCGAGACCCAGCGGTCTTCAATAGAAGTCCGGGAGGCCGGGACGCAGCGTTCGGTGGAGGTCCGGGAGGCCGGGACCCAGCGTTCGGTGGAAGTCCAGGAGGTCGGGACACAGGGTTCTCCGGTGGAGGTGCAGGAGGCCGGGACCCAGCAGTCTCTCCAGGCTGCCAACAAGTCGGGGACCCAGCGATCCCCCGAAGCTGCCAGCAAGGCAGTGACCCAGCGGTTTCGCGAGGATGCCCGGGACCCAGTTACTAGATTATGAAGGCATCTCAGGCCCTGGAGCCAGAGCCAGTCAGGGGTTAAAGTGAAAGCCCGTATTTCCGCCCAGAAGCTGGGGTTGGGGAGAGGATGTGGATTTTTTGTTTTACCCTTTCTGTTGCATGGTTGCAAACACAAACTTGAGTTCTAATAAAGAATTGCAAAGTGGAAGCCCGCCCCCCGCCTCCCCCCCGCCTCACTTAAGTCCAGGAAGCTGGGGTGGCGAGGAAGGATGATGTGGATTGTTTTTGTTTTACACCTTCTGTTGAATGGTTGCCAACACAAACTTGAGTTCTAATAAATAATTGCATTTCCCTAACGTCTGTATTTTGGAAGGTAGAGGGGAG